AAAGTGGTCTGAGAAAAGCCCAAGGGCTTCTTACCTCCAGGGACAGCCTCAAGGAAGCCCAGCTTCAGTCCCTTACTGACAAAATTGATGGCACAGTTCCTACTCACAGGGCACTTAACTGGGTACCAAGCTAGGTGCAGAGCACTTTATCAGTTTATCTCACTGAATTTCTCACTCAGCACCATGAACAAGGACCATTGTGATCTCGTTTTTACAGAGAAAGAAACTGAGACTCTGTAAGGGTGGGTATGTGCCTATGCTTCCAAGATGCAATTTGAACCCCGCTAGTCTTGAGTCTGCACCCTGATCACCATGCTATACTGCTATGCCTTGCCTCGCCTTTCTGATGCTCTTTCCTTCCCTTCTATTTCTCTTGGGTTCTGCTAAGACTTTGAGTTCCAAGCACCCCATTCTTACCATGTTCTCTGGGACTCTTGGCCTCTTTTCTTACCCTATTCCACCTTTCTCCCTTCTCTAGTCACTAACAGTGGTTTAGAACGTGGGCTGGTAAGCCAGACAGACCTGGGTTCAAGCCCAGGCTTTACCATTCTCTACTTATATGCCCCTGAACATGTTATTTGACCTTTTTCAGTCTCAGTTTTTCCATCTGTAAAATGGGGACAAAAGAAGTCTCGGTCTGTTTCCCCATTAAAAGTCTGAATCTGAAAAATGGGGATAACAATAGTACCTACCTCCCTGGGATGTTCTGAGGATTAAGAGATGATGCCCGTCAAGAGCCCAGTTCAGTGTCTGGCACAGAAGTGGGACTGTTTAATGGCTGGCCCCGCCCGGGGGTCGCCCAAATGTCCCGCCTTCAGAGTCCTCGTTCTCTAGGGACACCCTAGTGCGACCCCCGCCCCCTCTACCTCCTCGCTGCGGCCTCCTACGGCCCCAGGGGCCGCGGGAGGGGGCGGGGAGTTCCGGTCGATGTGAGCAACCGCCCCGGAACTGGCTATGGGCGGGCCCCTTGCAGTTGACGCGGGGGCGGGGAGTCAGCGAGGGCGAGCCTACTGGAGTTTGCCGGGGGTGGGAAGAAGGTGGGCCTCGAGCAAAGCCGCTAGAGGTGGGGTGCGGGTGGTCGGCCTCAGGCGAGCCCCGGGGCACAGCCCGGGGCGGGAGGCGGAGCTTGGCGGCCGAGATCTCCGCGCTGCAGTTAGCCCCGCCGAGCGCCAGGAGCTGCGGGTAGGAGGGGCGAGAGAAAGGATGGGGGTACAGAACCGGAAGAAACGAAGGGCTCGTCCGCTTCGGCTTGTCCTAATTTGGTGCCCAATCTGAAGCTGGGCTGTACCATTGCATACCTGGGGGAGGCTGTGGCAAAGGTGACAAGAAGGCCGAAGGCACAAAGGGAAGCTGCACCCATTCCTGGAGGAGCTTAAATAGTGACTCGAGTGCAAGAATTTAAAAATACCGAGACAGCCCTAGGTGGAAAACTTCCGGAAGGCCCAAGCGTTCGTAAGGGCTCTCTACCCCGCTCGGAGCATAGATGGTACCGTCCGGAAGTCCGGGCGGAGACCGTAGCTGCGCTTCTCGCGAAAGGGCAGGCATCGCGGGGCTGGCCACTTCCGTACTTCCGCTTTCCGGCCCAGCCAGCGCCCGCGATGGTGAGAGAGCCGGGCCCCCGGCCAGGGACCCCATCTTCCCTTTCCTCTGTGTTATTTCCTATAGACTGCCACTCTCCGCCCCTACCTGAGTGCCGTGCGGGCCACATTGCAGGCTGCCCTCTGCCTGGAGAACTTCTCCTCCCAGGTTGTGGAACGACACAACAAGCCGGAAGTGGAAGTCAGGTAGGGAAGGACAAGTCAAGGTGGGGATGAGGAGTACAAGTACTCTGTCACATTATGTTTTCAGGAGTAGCAAAGAGCTCCTGTTACAACCTGTGACCATCAGCAGGAATGAGAAGGAAAAGGTTCTGATTGAGGGCTCCATCAACTCTGTCCGGGTCAGCATTGCTGTGAAACAGGTAAGTTCACCATGGAGGAGGCCCAACGTAAGTTAGAGAAACATTTCTCTCTTGCACTCCCCAGGCTGATGAGATCGAGAAGATTTTGTGCCACAAGTTCATGCGCTTCATGATGATGCGAGCAGAGAACTTCTTTATCCTTCGAAGGAAGCCTGTGGAGGTGAGACCCTGTGACCCATGAGTTTGCGATACTATTGAAGAAGTATCCTTCTCTCACATTGCAGCAGAAGAAGATCTTTACAATCCAAGGCTGCTACCCGGTGATCCGGTGTCTCTTGCGCCGGAGGGGCTGGGTGGAGAAGAAGATGGTCCATCGCTCAGGCCCCACCCTGCTGCCACCCCAGAAGGATCTGGATAGCTCAGCGATGGGTGACAGTGACACCACTGAGGATGGTGAGTGGTTCCTTCCCTTTCCACAGCTGTTGAAACTCATCAGCTCTGGGCTCTGCATCCACAGAGGATGAAGATGAGGACGAGGAGTTCCAGCCATCACAGCTGTTCGACTTCGATGATTTACTGAAATTTGATGACCTAGATGGAACACATGCTCTGATGGTGAGGGCCCTGGGGGCCAAGATGATACAGGGCTGCCCTGCCCTCTCAGTGGCTAACTCCGTAGGTGGGTCTATGTCTCAATCTCCGGAATTTGCCGTGGTTTGATGAGGTTGATGCCAACTCCTTCTTCCCACGCTGCTACTGCCTGGGGGCTGAGGATGACAAAAAAGCCTTCATAGGTAAGGAGACCCCCAGCCCTATGCCTGAACCTTGGGATCGTGACAGGCCCCTCCCTATGTGCAGGAGACAAGCAGCCCAAGAAACAGGAGAAAAACCCAGTGTTGGTGTCCCCAGAGTTTGTGGATGAAGCTCTGTGTGCGTGCGAGGAGTACCTTAGCAACTTGGCCCACATGGACATCGACAAGGACCTGGAGGCCCCGCTGTACCTCACCCCCGAGGGCTGGTCCCTCTTCCTCCAGCGCTACTACCAAGTGGTCCAGTGAGTCCCCTGCAGCTGGGACTTTGGGCTGTAGCCCTGCCCAAGTTCTATCATTTCCCCACAGCGAAGGGGCAGAACTCAGGCACCTCGACACTCAGGTCCAGCGCTGTGAGGACATCCTGCAGCAGCTGCAGGCCGTGGTACCCCAGATAGACATGGAAGGGGATCGCAACATCTGGATCGTGAAGCCAGGAGCCAAGTCCCGCGGACGAGGTGGGGGTCAGCTCCTGCTTCCTGCACTGGCATTCCAATCCCTGACTGCCCTCTTCCCCCGTAGGCATCATGTGCATGGACCACCTGGAGGAGATGCTGAAGCTGGTGAACGGCAACCCCGTGGTGATGAAGGACGGCAAGTGGGTGGTGCAGAAGTATATTGAGCGGCCCCTCCTCATCTTTGGCACCAAGTTTGACCTCAGACAGTGGTTCCTGGTAACTGACTGGAACCCACTTACCGTGTGGTTCTACCGCGACAGCTATATCCGCTTTTCCACGCAGCCCTTCTCCCTGAAGAACCTGGACAAGTGAGCCCCTCTGCTCGCCTCCCACGAGCTCCCCTGGACCTCAGTTTTCTGTTCTCTGCCCCAGCTCAGTGCACCTGTGCAACAACTCCATCCAGAAGCACCTGGAGAACTCATGCCATCGGCATCCACTGCTTCCGCCAGACAACATGTGGTCTAGCCAGAGGTTCCAGGCCCACCTGCAGGAGATGGGTGCCCCAAATGCTTGGTCCACCATCATCGTGCCTGGCATGAAGGATGCTGTGATCCACGCACTTCAGACCTCCCAGGACACCGTGCAGTGTCGGAAGGCCAGCTTTGAGCTCTATGGCGCTGACTTCGTGTTCGGGGAGGACTTCCAGCCCTGGCTGATTGAGATCAACGCCAGCCCCACGATGGCACCCTCCACAGCAGTCACTGCCCGGCTCTGTGCTGGCGTGCAAGCTGACACCCTGCGCGTGGTCATTGACCGGATGCTGGACCGCAACTGTGACACAGGAGCCTTTGAGCTCATCTATAAGCAGGTGAGGAGGTTGGGCCCAGGCAGGACCCCAGACCAGGGCCTCACAGCTTCTCTTGCTCCCACAGCCCGTCACCACTTCCCCAGCCTCCACACCAAGGCCCAGCTGCCTTCTCCCCATGTACTCCGACACCAGGGCCAGGTCCTCAGACGACAGCACAGCAAGCTGGTGGGCACTAAGGCCCTGTCGACCACAGGCAAGGCCTTGAGGACTCTACCCACGGCTAAGGTCTTCATTTCCCTCCCACCGAACCTTGATTTCAAGGTGGCACCCAGCATCCTGAAGCCAAGAAAGGTGGGCCTCGACCTGTGACTCACACCCAGTGGACAGTGCTGAGCACGGGGTCAGGGCTGGAGGGCACAGGCAGAGGGCAGCTCCCAGGCTGGCTGGCACCCCAAGGGAAGAGCTGGTCTCCCTCAGAAGCCCCTTCCTCCACAGACTTCTGATCATCTCCCTCTTCTCCCCTCCTTTCACACCGAGGCTCCTGCTCTCCTGTGCCTCCGAGGCCCCCAGCTGGAAGTGCCTTGTTGCCTCTGCCCTTTGAAGTCGGAACAATTCCTAGCACCTGTCGGAAGGTCAAGGCCAAAGGCAAATTCAAGGCCAGACTGTGACAAACCCAGGGCTGAGGCCTGCCCCATGAAGAGGCTGAGCCCCCTGAAACCCCTGCCCCTTGTTGGTACATTCCAGAGGCGCAGGGGCCTGGGGGATATGAAGCTAGGGAAGCCCCTGCTTCGATTCCCCACTGCCCTTGTCCTGGATCCAACACCAAATAAAAAGAAACAAGTGAAGTATTTGGGGCTTGACTCCATTGCTGTTGGAGGGTCAAGAGTGGATGGGGCGAGGCCGTGTACCCCAGGGTCCACAGCAAGAGCCTGAGGCCATCAGCAGCTCCTCCGTGCAGCGAGGCCCAGAATTCCCACCTAAGGACAGACATGGGGCTTCCTATTTAGGGACTCCCCCAGCATCTCCGATCCAGGGGTGGGGAGCGTGAGCCTTCACTTTACAGATGAAGAAACTGAGTCTGAAAGAGGAGGCATGGCTTACCCAAGATCACGTGGCAGTGAGTCGACGCAGGGACATATTGCCAGAACTGCCGAGCACTGGGAGCCCCCCAACCCCAGAGAACAAGCCAAGCTAGCAGAATGACACCTACCGGGCATAGGAACGTTAATGCCATGAGACAGGGGAAGGAATTGGCCTTGCCTAAACCTCAGCCCTTCTGCAGAGGGCATGGGTCTATCCCTTCTTCAGCAAGGGGCCAAGGTCACCTAAAAATGAAACATCCAATAAGCCACACCCACCTGAAGAAAAGTGTGGCACTGCTTAGTTGTAGTGGGTTGAACTGTGGTCCCCTGAAAAGAGATGTCTACTTGGACCCTGTGAATGTGACCTTATGTGGGAAAAGAGTCTTTGTAGCTGGGTATGGTGGCTCACACCTGTTATCCCAGCACTTTGAGAGGCCAAGGCAGGAGATCGCTTGAGCCCGCAAGTTCAAGACCAGTCTGGGCAACATGGTGAAACCGTTTCTACAGAAAATTAGCTGGGTGTGGTGGCACACACCTGTAGTCCTAGCTACTCGGGAGGCCTAGGTGGGAGGATTACCTGAGCCTGGGAAGATCAAAACTGTGGTGAGCTGTGATCACGCCACTGCGCTCTGAGCCTGGGAGACAGAGTGAAACCCTAAATCAAAAAAAAAAAAAAAGGTCTTTGCAGATGTAAATAAATTTAAGATCTTAAATGAGATAATCCCAATGACCAGTGTGGTGCTTACATTC